TATTGATTTAAAGAAATGATGCCAATTTGATTTTTTTTGAAATTAGAATTGGTGGTCCAACAGGATCACATTTATAAGTGTCTAAAGTAAGAAGTAATGTTCTTTGAAAGTTTGTAAAAATATTCACTCTAAACAAAATAGAATCAGATGCTTTGAAGGAGGTGGGGTCTTTGATGATTTTTTTTCACTTTCTTCCTTATTTACCAGTCAATTTATATTCTCTATGGACTTTATTTTTCCAAAGCAATTTCAGACCTATTGATCTCATTTGATCTTAAGAGCTTTGCTATAAGGCAGGTTATATCATCCCCATATTGAAGACAAGGAATCGAAGTCCAAGAGAGGCAGTGTCGTTAAAGCTGCATATTTACATGGTAGGGTAGGTGGTGTGTCCACGCTCCCAGTGTAAGGTCCCTAGACTGAGCCCTCCTGACCCTGATGACAGTCCTGTGGAAGAACCTGGTAACTCCTGCACATCGCAGGACTCACAGACCTCTGGGAGAAAGTAAATATGAATGGGTGCTAATCTTAAACACACCCTTGGACAAAGGCAAGACAGACAGACTCAGACCTCATTTGAGTTCTGAGATGGGTACTCTAATCCCTCTAAGTCATGCCACTGAATGACCTTTTACACACTAAGATAGCACTTTTTCCACAACAGACCATGTCCTGTGGGTGTGTGAGGTGTGGCAGAATTGGGGAAATGATAATCCCTGTAGATGGGCCAGCAGAATATTTGAGATCACCTTCAGAGCAAAGAAAACGCATAATCTCCCCAAACATCATGACTTATCTGACTGGTTAAAATGAGTATCACTGTCTTTCCTCCGTCATCTTAAGTGCATCACAGGCTTTATATTTTCAGACCTTTCATACTAACTTTCTGCCTAGTGAGCAATGACTCATACAAAGCTCAGTGTCCATTGGTTCTTTTCTCAGACTCTGTCCAATCCCAGGGTCACAGAAGACTACTTGGGTTCATGGTCTCTAATATTTCAAACAGGAGCTCCCTTTAGCGAGTCCTTCTTTTCCTGACTGCAGCTCTTTTCATTTTGCCATCCTTTTCCAGCTCCATGATGGTTCTGCAGGTTTCTGCGGCCCCCCGGACAGTGGCTCTGACGGCGTTACTGATGGTGCTGCTCACATCTGTGGTCCAGGGCAGGGCCACTCCAGGTAAGAGCCGAACTGCCATTCTTGGAGGGTCTCGCCTCCGCTCATGTCCGCCCCCTCCCCGCAGAGAATTACCTTTTCCAGGGACGGCAGGAATGCTACGCGTTTAATGGGACACAGCGCTTCCTGGAGAGATACATCTACAACCGGGAGGAGTTCGCGCGCTTCGACAGCGACGTGGGGGAGTTCCGGGCGGTGACGGAGCTGGGGCGGCCTGCTGCGGAGTACTGGAACAGCCAGAAGGACATCCTGGAGGAGAAGCGGGCAGTGCCGGACAGGATGTGCAGACACAACTACGAGCTGGGCGGGCCCATGACCCTGCAGCGCCGAGGTGAGTGAGGGCTTTGGGCCGGCGGTCCCAGGTCTATTTCATTATTTTTCTTCCACGCTCCTAGTCCAGCCTAGGGTGAATGTTTCCCCCTCCAAGAAGGGGCCCTTGCAGCACCACAACCTGCTTGTCTGCCACGTGACGGATTTCTACCCAGGCAGCATTCAAGTCCGATGGTTCCTGAATGGACAGGAGGAAACAGCTGGGGTCGTGTCCACCAACCTGATCCGTAATGGAGACTGGACCTTCCAGATCCTGGTGATGCTGGAAATGACCCCCCAGCAGGGAGATGTCTACACCTGCCAAGTGGAGCACACCAGCCTGGATAGTCCTGTCACCGTGGAGTGGAGTGAGTCTCTGATGACCCTCTAGACCCCACCTGGTGACACTAAACCTGGGTCTGTCCTTCCCAGAGGCACAGTCTGATTCTGCCCGGAGTAAGACATTGACGGGAGCTGGGGGCTTCGTGCTGGGGCTCATCATCTGTGGAGTGGGCATCTTCATGCACAGGAGGAGCAAGAAAGGTGAGAAAGCCTGCAGGGTGAGCGGGACTTACCTGATTATATAACCTTTCGTCTTTCATTTCAGTTCAACGAGGATCTGCATAAACAGGTAATATTCCTGCTTTGATTTCCTTGTGGGGTAACCTGGGATAACTTGTCTTTTACCCCCACAGGGTTCCTGAGCTCACTGAAAAGACTATTGTGCCTTAGGAAAAGCATTTGCTGTGTTTCGTTAGCATCTGGCTCCAGGACAGACCTTCAACTTCCAAATTGGATACTGCTGCCAAGAAGTTGCTCTGAAGTCAGTTTCTATCATTCTGCTCTTTGATTCAAAGCACTGTTTCTCTCACTGGGCCTCCAACCATGTTCCCTTCTTCTTAGCACCACAAATAATCAAAACCCAACATGACTGTTTGTTTTCCTTTAAAAATATGCACCAAATCATCTCTCATCACTTTTCTCTGAGGGTTTTAGTAGACAGTAGGAGTTAATAAAGAAGTTCATTTTGGTTTAAACATAGGAAAGAAGAGAACCATGAAAATGGGGATATGTTAACTATTGTATAATGGGGCCTGTTACACATGACACTCTTCTGAATTGACTGTATTTCAGTGAGCTGCCCCCAAATCAAGTTTAGTGCCCTCATCCATTTATGTCTCAGACCACTATTCTTAACTATTCAATGGTGAGCAGACTGCAAATCTGCCTGATAGGACCCATATTCCCACAGCACTAATTCAACATATACCTTACTGAGAGCATGTTTTATCATTACCATTAAGAAGTTAAATGAACATCAGAATTTAAAATCATAAATATAATCTAATACACTTTAACCATTTTCTTTGTGTGCCATCACAAATACTCCTTAACCAAATACGGCTTGGACTTTTGAATGCATCCAATAGACGTCATTTGTCGTCTAAGTCTGCATTCATCCACCAGCCTAGGCCTCCTGTCTTAATTTTCATACAGACAGAAATGACTCCCCACTGGGGAAAGAGCAAAGCAATACATGTAGCACTCTTTTTCAAACACTGGTCTTTTTTTTTTTCTTAACAATCCAACATTGTTATGTGTTTTGCGTCTCATATTGACACCTTTTGGTCAAGGTAGAGGACATGTTTGTTGTAAGCTTTCTTTTTCGTGTAGAGGATGGATTCTTCACTCCTGATACACACAATCAGTGCACAGCAGCTCTCTTATACATCCAGTTGATGCCTTCAGTCTCCCTGGCTTCTTACAAGCATCTTCTGGGCCTTGTGTGTCCCTGGGCACCTGTCCCTGGTCAATTCCCGAAAGCTACTGTGCTCCTCTTGCCCATCTCCCCTTGCAAATAATATCTTCCATCGGGGGACCGGCTTCCTCCAATTTCAGGAGAGGTGGGGCTGAAGGCACAGACTTGGGCGTCACTGGCACAGATATAAGTAAATACAGCTGGAGTCTGCAGAGAGGCTGGACTGAGTCAGGGAGTCAGGAAAGAGAAGCCACACACAAGGACAACCAATCATGTTTCTCATAATCTTCTTAACCTAGGGAATAGGACACAATCATTTTTTCTTTTTAAAACATCTTTATCCCTGATCAGCCTCATTTCCTCAAAAACTATAAAGGAAAATGCTGCTGACTTGTTTTTGCGTAGTAATTTCAGCTGTCACATAATAAGCTAAGGAAGACAGTATATAGTAAATAAGGACCCTTTATCTGTCTTATTTTCCCTTTTGGCTTCACAGGAAACTTGTGAGAAACCTATGCAGCATAAAATTAATATGATTTCAATCCAGGGATTCAACGATGGAAGGAGGTCATGAGAATAGCAGAAAGTCTTCAAATCGAGATCATTATGAAATCCTCAGACCCAGAGCACATAAATCCTACCCTCAGAGTCACTGAGCAGTTAACATTACAAATTACAAACCATATCCAGTCAGAGTCATTCTCTTTCCTGCTTGTCTCCTGTACTCATGTTACAGGTTAGGGCAGTACCCCGAGTGGAGTGAACAATCTCTGGACTAACACTTGTCAGGATCAGAAGCTGAGGTATCTGCACCCACATTACAGGAACAGGATATGTGCTCCTAGGGAACTGAGGGTGTCAGGAGATGAGGAATGTCCCTGGAGTCACAGAAAGAAGGTATCAGATGTGTCTCACTCTGACATATGCAGGTGTTTATGAAACTCTGGGATTTCTAAGGAAGGATGCAGTGCAGAGACAGGTCCCAGAGGAGACAAGAGCTGAGAGACCATCCAAACTGGGACCACCTTGTCACTAGACTTCAAATTTTCAATATTGATAGAGTGTTTTCTAAGAGTCAGGCCCTTTGCTGAGTGCTATGTGCAGCAGGATCAAAGGCAGCCAGGAGGTAGAGGAGTCTTGAGGTACATCAGTCATTGGAGTTGAAGAGCAGAGATTCAAAGGAAAGTTGGAACTGGAGCTTTAAAGGAGATGTGAAGTGGGTGACTCAACCTCTGACTCAGAAAAATTGATACCTGCAGAAGAAAAAACCCGGCGGGCTTAGGACTCCCAGCTGAGTGTTGTATCCTCCATCCCTTTCCACCTGGTCCCTTCATTTTCTACCCCTCACAGTTCCCTAACGAGAAGGTGGTCCACCCAACAGACAACACTGCCTCAGATGGTTATCAAGGGGTACCCTAAGAAGAAATCATCTCACCCTCTCTTTGTCCCCATTTGTCAAGTAGCAGTGAGGCCGAGCCAGGGGATGGTGAAAGTGGAAGGAGGTGGGAGTTGGGCATCGGGTGTGAAGATGCTCTTGAAAGGGGTTTTAATAACCACTTGCTACCAGGCCAGTGAACACTTACCATAGTTGATGCCTTTTGAGCATGTTGCATTGTAAACTGTCCCTGAAATTACTGTGCACTTGGCTTATGGGATGAAACATCCTCCTAGTTCTTTTGTCTCTCAGCTTCTCTGAAGTCTCATTGAGCACCTTCTCTTCAATTTCTTTTACACAGTAAGAATAGGATCAGCTGTGCTAAACTAACAAATACCCAGATATCCAGGTTTGGCTCATGTTACACGTCCAAAGTAAGTCATGCAGGAAGCTCTGCTCATCATCGTACTCAGGAAGTCAGGCTGACAGTCTTTCTCCTGCACATCTGCTCCCAGAACCTCCCCAGCAGAATGAAGGGAACCTAAGAATTTATTCACTGGCTTTTAATGATCCCTCCTAGAAAGAACACACTTCTCGCATTTCATTTTCCAATGTAAATCATATGGCTGCAACTAACTTCAAATAAGTGGGAATACTTGAAGGTGGAAAACATTTAAGAAGTACACACTAAATAAATAATAAAATACTTCTACAAGAGATATTTATGGAGGACCTACTGTGTACCAGGAGC